GGGAGTCCGGCCCCATCGCTCTTTGATCTTTGCAGCGTCCGTGGCCCCACCGACCCCGTCGTGAGTTATGGGAGGCACGGGACCCATAACCCAGCATTCTCAGACTCCCAGGGTCGTCAGGACACGGCGCCCCGCGCGGTGATGGATGAGCCGGCCCCAGCGCTGGCTTTGTCCGGGTTGGGCCGGTCTGAGAAGCTTCAGGCCGGCTTTGGACGGGGCGTGGCGAGAGCCGCGCCGCGTGTGAGTGTGTGTGTGTGTGTGTTTGTGTGTGTGTGTATTGGGGCGGTTGTCTTTCTCCCTTCCCTACCGGGAAAGAGGGCACAGGTGCGCCGTCAGCGCCCCAGGTGAGCTGGTAGCACTTTGAAGACCCTTTGTACCCCTACATCCAGGAGCGACCTCTCGGAGAACCCCGCCTGCCCACTCTGCGCACTTTCTGCGGCTACAAAGGCCCCGCCGTTCCCCGTCCCGCCTCCCCCGCCCTGGGCATTTCTTCCGTCCCTTTTGACAGTCTAGGCGGAATAATCCTTTTGTGGCCCCGGGCCCCTGCCCTGACAGACGCGGCCGCAGCTGAGCGCGCAGCCTCGCTCCATTGTTGGGGTCCACCGAGGACCGCCCGCCGCGGCCCTTTGTCGCCCGCCCTGCGCGGGGCCGCTCCAGAGGCGCCACAACTGCCGGAGCCCCTCCCGTCCCACGCGCCCTGGGCCGCGCCGAGGCGGCTCTTACGCACCGGGAGGAGTGGGCCTGCCTCGCCCGGTGCCCGCACGGCTGCTGGGCTGCGCCCGCCTTTGTCTGCCTCCTTTGTCTGCCCCGCGCCCTCGCGGCGGCGGCGCCTAGGCCTCTGGGGAGCTGGCCCAGAACTCAGAGCGCAGCTGGCGAGGGCGCGCTGGCCGGGTGCGCGCCGGGCCCGGCCCCGGGGCTGCCCCTCGGCTGGGGGCAGTCGAGCCCGCCACCCGCCGCCCCTCCTCTGTCCCCTCCCCGCGCTCCCGCCCCCTTCCCTCCTGCCCGCCCACTCCCCCTTCCTTCCAGTCCCGCTCAGCCCGGGCACATCCTCCGGCTGCCCGCGCACCTCTCCACGCCGGCCCCGTTCCGCGGCTCGCCCTCGGCTGCGCTCGGCTCCCGCGGGCGCTCGGCCCCGAGCCCCTCCTCCCCCTACCCGCCGGCCGGACAGGTAAGGCACGGCCTCGGCCCGCCCCTGGCTCCGCTGCGCATTCATGGTGTTGCTCTTCTTGCAGGGAGGAGCCAATGGCTGGGCCTGCCATCCACACCGCTCCCATGCTGTTCCTCGTCCTCCTGCTGCCCCTGGAGCTGAGCCTGGCAGGCGCCCTTGCACCTGGGACCCCTGCCCGGAACCTCCCTGAGAATCACATTGACCTCCCAGGCCCAGCGCTGTGGACGCCTCAGGCCAGCCACCACCGCCGGCGGGGCCCGGGCAAGAAGGAGTGGGGCCCAGGCCTGCCCAGCCAGGCCCAGGATGGGGCTGTGGTCACCGCCACCAGGCAGGCCTCCAGGCTGCCAGAGGCTGAGGGGCTGCTGCCTGAGCAGAGTCCTGCAGGCCTGCTGCAGGACAAGGACCTGCTCCTGGGACTGGCATTGCCCTACCCCGAGAAGGAGAACCGACCTCCAGGTTGGGAGAGGACCAGGAAACGCAGCAGGGAGCACAAGAGACGCAGGGACAGGTTGAGGCTGCACCAAGGTAGCTGGAGGGCTGCGAGGGGTGGGGATGGGATAGCCCCCGTGCTCCCCACCCTGTGTCTCAGGCCGAGCCTTGGTCCGAGGTCCCAGCTCCCTGATGAAGAAGGCAGAGCTCTCCGAAGCCCAGGTGCTGGATGCAGCCATGGAGGAATCCTCCACCAGCCTGGCGCCCACCATGTTCTTTCTCACCACCTTTGAGGCAGCACCTGCCACAGAAGAGTCCCTGATCCTGCCCGTCACCTCCCTGCGGCCCCAGGTAAGGGGTCCCCAAACAGCCTCGGATCTGGAGTTCCAACATCCCCCTTCTCCACGGTCTCCAGCAGGCACAGCCCAGGTCTGACGGGGAGGTGATGCCCACGCTGGACATGGCCTTGTTCGACTGGACCGATTATGAAGACTTAAAACCTGATGGTTGGCCCTCTGCAAAGAAGAAAGGTATGCCCACCTACCCCACTATCTTCCATGCCCAGCTTCTGACGACAGATCTTCTTATCCCCAGAGAAACACCGCGGTAAACTCTCCAGTGATGGTAACGAAACATCACCAGCCGAAGGGGAACCATGCGACCATCACCAAGACTGCCTGCCAGGTACCAGCCAGCACCCACATTCAAGGCACCAGTGGCTGACTGCGTGTGCTCTCTGTGTTGGCAGGGACTTGCTGCGACCTGCGGGAGCATCTCTGCACACCCCACAACCGAGGCCTCAACAACAAATGCTTCGATGACTGCATGTGTGTGGAAGGTGGGTCCAGACTCCTTTGCGGGGGGCTACCCGCCTCTGACCCCCCTTGCCTCCACTCGCCCAGGGCTGCGCTGCTATGCCAAATTCCACCGGAACCGCAGGGTTACACGGAGGAAAGGGCGCTGTGTGGAGCCCGAGACGGCCAACGGCGACCAGGGATCCTTCATCAACGTCTAGCGGCCCCGCGGGACTGGGGACTGAGCCCAGGAGGTTTGCACAAGCCGGGCGATTTGTTTGTAACTAGCAGTGGGAGATCAAGTTGGGGAACAGATGGCTGAGGCTGCAGACTCAGGCCCAGGACACTCAACCCCAGGAGGGGAGCCGCTCGGCGAATGAGCTGGGTGGGTGCCCAGGAGCCGGCCCGCAGCACCTGCACACACGAAGTCCGGACCCACGCAGCCTCCATCCCGCGTGTCTTGCTCTCCGCGATGGCAATGCCGAGAGTGCCCTCTACTGTCCGACTCCAGCACTGCAACAGCTTCAAGTTCAAAACCAAGAGGCGTTTTTGAGAGTGGAAAAGAAATTTAAACTTCCCGAAAGAAGGTCCACCATCAGGAGATGAATATGGAACATCTCCTATGTACCAGGCACTGTGCTAAGTGCTGGAATACATTATCTCATTGAATTATCACAACGACCTTTTCAAGTAGGCATTATCACCATGCGACAGGTTGAGGACCGTGAGGCACGCTGGAGTTATTTGACTCGACTTGCCCAGGGTCCCAGGTCAGTGCTCCTCAAACCTGAACATGCTAAGAGTCACCTGGAGGTCCAGTTAAAAATGTACATCTGGCCGGGCGCGGCGGCTCACGCTTGTAATCCCAGCACTTTGGGAGGCCAAGGCGGGTGGCTCACCTGAGGTCAGGAGTTCGAGACCAGCCTGGCCAACATGGGGAAACCCCGTCTCTATTAAAAATACAAAAATTAGGCCAGGCGCGGTGGTGCACACCTGTAATCCCAGCTACTCGGAGGCTGAGGCACCAGAATCGCTTGAACTTGGGAGGCAGAGGTTGCAGTGAGCAGAGATCGTGCCACTGCACTCCAGCCTGGGGGACAAGAGTGAAACTCCATCTCAAAAAAAAAAAAAAAAAAAAGCACATCTGACTCAGTGGGCTCTGTGCTCTAACAAGCTCCCAGGGAACGCGAGGCTGCTGGCCCAGGGACCCACTGAGAGGTCCTGGGAAGTACATGGCAGAGCAAGGACATGAACCTGGGCCAAGGCTGTCCAGCTCCAAGGCCCACGTTCTTGCTGCTCCACAGCCAAGAATTTCTTCCAGATTCTCTAAGGCTTTTGGCAAGAGAGGCTCACACCCTGGTATTCCCTTCCTCTGTGGCTGGAATAACTTGACTGTTCTCTGCCTTCCCTGGATAAAGGTGTATCATGTTTAAAAACAAAACAAAATACAACTTAAGCACATACTTGCTTGCAGGAATAAGTTGGGCAGGTTGATCCCTGTGGTCTAGTAGCTGATATCCTGGGATAAGAAGTGTTTGGGGAAAAGAATCATGTTGGCCTTTATGTCCCTGTGGTCCTGATCATCCAGTCCTGGACAGGCACTTTACAGTTTTCTGGAGCACTTCCCCCCCAGGGGTTCTGATGCAAGCATGGAATCCAAAAAAACCCCACACATATTGCCCATGTTTACCCACTTTGCATACTGTTTAGTGATTTCCAGGACCACAAAACCATCCCTGGAACCCCACCCCACATTTTTGCAGCAGAGCCCACTGGGAAGTTGAGGCTCACCTGAAATTGAGGTGCTATCTGAAGCTAACTGCCCCTAACAGGCCAGACTCACAATGCCCACCCAGGACATCTGTCCCAGCAGATCTGGCTTCAGGGGTCACTTCAGGAGAACCATTTAAATCCCCCCACTTGGCATCTCACTCCTGGCCAACCCTCTGTTCCAGGGCGAACCAGGTTGCAAATGACAAAAGACTTTCCTGGCCAAATTCCTCACTGGCCTGGATCACGCCCATAAGATGCCAGAGATGTTTACTGCGTTGGAAAAATCAGTCGGGGTCAGGGGTCAGGCACCAAGGAAAGCAGGCAGATCTAGAAGAAATTAAATATGCTTGTTCTCTCCCTATCCAAGTTTGATGGGCATGGGAACCTTGTGGGGAGGGAGCAGGGAGGGCAGGGGAACTGGGAGATCAAAGCAGGCTAGCTGAAAGGCAGATATGGCTAGACACAATGGCTCATGCCTGTAATCCCAGCACTTTGGGAGGCTGAGGTGGGCGGACCACCTCAGGTCAGGAGTTTGAGACCAGCCTGGCCAACATGGCAAAACCCGGTCTCTACCAAATATACAAAAATTAAGGCTGGGCACGAGGGCTCATGTCTGACATCCCAGCACTCTGGGAGGCCGAGGTAGGCAGATCACTTGAAGTAAGGCGTTCGAGAACAGCCTGACCAACATGGTGAAACCCCATCTCTACTAAAAATACAAAAATTAGCCAGGCATGGTGGCAGGTGCCTGTAATCCCAGCTACTCAGGAGGCTCAGGCGGGAGAATCACTTGAACCCAGGAGGCGGAGGTTGCGGTGAGCCAAGATCACGCCATTGCACTCCAGCCTGGGCGACAGAGTGAGACTCCAAAAATATAAAACACTTAAAAATGTAAAAAGGCAGATCTGCCAGCAGCTTCGTACTTGAGACCAGACAACCCACACATGCTGTGTGTGCCTCACATTAAGTGGTGACTCGGGACTGTGCTGGCTCTGTGGGGCTAGAACCCTAAGGAGTACCGCCGGAAGAAAGCCCAGCATTACTATGGCTGGGGGACAGCTGTTAGATGGTCCTAGGACATCAGCCATGGAGAACACAGAGGGTCAGGACAAAGCTAAAATGCCCATAGAACTGCCACTGGTTGCCAGGGTAGTTCCATGGTTGGAAATTCAAGGCCCGTCTCTTTGCCCTAGCTATCTCTATTTGACATTTCCAAAGAGGGATGGGTGGATGGAACCTCTTAACTCCAGAGCTGGGAATCCCAAAGCCCTCTCAAGTGTCTAACCAACCTCTCTGCCAGGAAGTTCTTCCTTAGGTCTATCTTAAATTTATTTTGCTCATACAGAAGCCAGTTTCCTCTAATCCAGGGTTTAGCAAACTTTTACTGTGAGGAGCCAAATAAACATTTTAGGATTTGCAAGCCATCTGATCTCCACCAGCTACTCAGCTCTGCCGTAGCTCGAAGCAGCCACAGAGAGTGTGTAAATGAATTCATGGCTATGCTCCAGGAAAACTATTTCTGGACACACATGTGAATTCTGTATACTTTTCACATGTCACAAAATATTATTCTCTCTTTCCTTTTTTTTTTTTTTGGAGATGGAGTTTTGCTCTGCTGCCCAGGCTGGAATGCAGTGGCTCAGTCTCAGCTCACTGCAACCTCTTCATCCCAGGTTCAAGCAATTCTCCTGCCTCAGCCTCCCAAGTAGCTGTGACTACAGGCATGTGCCACCACACCTGGTTAATTTTTGTATTTTTAGTAGAGATAAGGTTTTACCATGTTGGCCAGGCTGGTCTCAAACTTCTGACCTCAGGTGATCCGCCCGCCTCAGCCTCCCAAAATGCTGGGATTACAGGTGTGAGCCACCGCACCTGGCCATAAAATATTATTAGTTTAATTTTCTAAAACCATTTAAAAGTGCAAAAACTGCTCTTTGCTTGCCAACTGCGCAAAACCAGGCAGTGGGGCAGATTTGGCCTGAGGGTCACGGTTTGCCAACCCCTGCTCAAGCCTGCTCACTCTCAACGCTGGCTGCACGTTGCAATAATCCAGGAACATTCACAGGCCTGGGGCCCACCCACAAAGCTTCTGTTTTGTTTGGTCTGGGCTTCATAGTTTTTCTCCCAGGTAACTTCAGGTGCAGCTGGGGCGGAGAGTCTCTGCTCTCCCCTTCCATCTGTAGCAGTGTGGCTGGTGTTAAATCCACCTATTCCACCTCTCACAGCTTTGGCAACCTTAGGAAAGTTTCTTAAGGTCTCTGTGCCTTGATTTTTTCATCTGTAAAATGGGAATAATAACTCTCCCTTCATAGGGTTGTTGTGAGTAGTGAATGCATACTTCTTTTTTTTTTTTTTTCTTTTGAGACAGAGTTTCACTCTTGTTGCCCAGGCTGGAGTGCAGTGGCACGATCTCGGCTCACTGCGACCTCTGCCTCCTGGGTACAAGTGATTCTCCCGCCTCAGCCTCTCGCGTACCTGGGATTATAGGCAAGCATCACCACGCCCGGTTACTGTTTGTATTTTTAGTAGAGATGGGGTTTCACCATGTTGGCCAGGCTGGTCTCAAACTCCTGACCTCAGGTGATCCCCCCGTCTCAGCCTCCCAAAGTGCTGGGATTACAGGCATGAGCCAGCATGCCTGGCCTGTGAACGCAGAATTCTTATAAGGTGTTTAGAACAGTGCCTAGCACCTAATAAACCTCCAGTGTTAGCTAATTTGTTATTCTAGGAGAATTTTAGATGTCGGTTCTTTGACAATGACCCATCACATACTCTGAGATCATTTCTAAGTCACCATTCAAGCTCCTTCCCCAAAGTGTGTTCCATAGAACACTGGGACCATGAGATGCTCTATTAGAAAGGGTCAGGGTACGGTTCCATGGTCAGAGAGGTTTGGAAAACTGTTCTGGCCTCAGCCCTTGGCAGCATGTGCAGATTCCAGGCACCGAGGCAGGGCTGGAGGAGTAAGTGGCTTTGCAATAAAATGGGTGCTGGAGTCTAAAATGATACCCTGGGTGGAGTGGGGGAGCTGAGCAGGAGGCCAGGTGGCAACCAGTAGCTGCTGGGCCCGTGGCCTGAACCCTCCTGCACTCCTCCAGCTGGAGTCTCACCGCGGATCCCAGGAATACCTGCTGTTCCCACAGGGCTGCCTTTCCGTAGTTTGTCTGGAGACACCAAGAGTGGTTTCCATGCCTGCTGGGAATAGGCTGAGCATGCAATGACATGAGGGCCAAGGCTTGTGGGAAAATGACAGCTTCACAGCCCCTTGAGGAGTGACCAAGCCACAAAGTAAATCCTAAAGCCACAACCCCTTCTACCACTGAGCTGCTGGAGGTGGGTCCTTATTTCAAGCCATATTCAACCCACCCAACAAAACCTAACATTGAGGTGGTGGGCACACGGCCCCTGCCGTGGGGCTCACTCTGCAGCTGGAGAGACAGCATACCTGAAACCTGCAAGGAACCGGTTTATAAAACAACAGAACAGCCAGGAAAATGGTGCTAGGAGAGACAGTGGAGAGGCCAGAGAAGCAAACCACTGTGGCTCCTCACTGGGGGTTTCACGGGGTTGGACTGAGCCCTGTCACCTCTGTGATAGTCTTCACTCTGACAGGCAATGGTGACTGTGTGTGTTTCCTGGGGAGGAGGTTAGCAGGGACGGTTGCCTTTCCTGGGAAGGGCAGTTTGCAGAACCAGGGGTTTATATTGCAGGGAGTGTATTTTCTGAATTCTAAGTCAGAACAAGCAGTCTGATACAGGATCCATGGCTGGGTCACTTCTGGGTGCAAGAGGCTTTCTAGACCTTAGACACTCAAGATTACGGTCCCGGGCCAGTAACAGCACCTGGGAGCTTGGTAGAAATGCAGAATCTTAGCCTAGGCAACATAGGGAGACCTCATCTCTGCAAAAAATAACAAAATTAGCCGGGCATGGTGGTGCACACCTGTAGTCCCAGCTATTCTCCAGGCTGAGGTGGGAGGATCGCTTGAGCCCAAGAGGTTGAGGCTGCAGTGAGCCATGATCGCACCACTGCACTCCAGCTTAGGCAATACAGCGAGACCTTGTCTCAAAAAAAGACAAAAAAAACAAAAAGAAATGTAGATTCTTGGGCCCCACCACCCCACGCCTACTGAGCCAGAATCTCTGGGGGTGGGGCCCAGCCATTTGGCTTTTCACAAGTTCTCCAGGTCATTCTTGGGCACGATCAAATTTGAGAATCACAGGTCTAGGATACGACGGGGAAAACAGAAATGTGGGGTGGTCAGGGACATTCGGATAATTCGGGCTATTTGTATTCAGGTGTGAGCTGGCAAATCCGAGACCTGTTTTGCGTAGCTAATTACCAGCAATGACAAACTCCCAGGCTCTGAGGCCCAAGCCTCCTGGGCTGCAACTGGTCTTTATTTTTGGAGGCAATGAATGGAGCACCTCGGCCTGGGACCCTCAGTGTAGGGTTTTCTGACTCTTAGGCAACTTCCTAGGGTGCTGTACTTCCTTTTTAAAGTTGGGGAGCGGCAGGGGGAGGGGGAAGTGCCACGCCCTTGTAGTTTCATGATGTCATGTTGCATGTGCTCTTGAGCTGTAAATAAAGAGACGATGGTTAAAAAGCCCACCTGGTGTCTCTCTTTGTTCCTCCAGGAGA